TTTTTTTTTGAGACGGAGTCTCGCTCTGTCGCCCAGGCTGGAGTGCAGTGGCACGATCTCGGCTCACTGCAAGCTCTGCCTCCCGGGTTCACGCCATTCTCCCGCCTCAGCCTCCCAAGTAGCTGGGACTACAGGCTCCCGCCACAATGCCCGGCTAATTTTTTGTGTTTTTAGCAGAGACGAGGTTTCACCGTGTTAGCCAGGATGGTCTCGATCACCTGACCTCGTGATCCACCCGCCTCGGCCTCCCAAAGTGCTGGGATTACAGGCGTGAGCCACTGCACCCAGCAGACAAACCTTTTTAAACTAATTGTGTTGGGGGGTTCCCTGTGGGGCTGCTGCACGTCGTGGGGGATCAGCCCACGAGATACTCCCACTTGGCTCACAGTCACCCAGGGGCGCCTTTCAGCTGGGAGGAGCAAAATGCCTTTCTTTCTGGAGCTGAGAAAACTCAGTCTCTCATTTATCTATGCAAAGAACAATTCAGTTCCTCATGCAAATGCACGCACAAGCCAGTTGGGCTTAATTTTGGGAGAAAAAGCAACAGAGAAGACCCTTAGGAACGCACGTCCGAGCTAGAAACCAAATGGGGTACCCAAAAGGGAGTCGTTCTCCTTGTCTTAAGAAAAAGGTGGCCGGGCGCAGTGGTTCACACCCGTAATCTCAGCACTTTGGGAGGCCGAGGCAGGCGGATCACCAGGTCAAGAGATCAAGACCAGCCTGGCCAATATGGTGAAACCCCATCTCTACTAAAAAAATATACAAAAATTAGGCTGGGCGCAGTGGCTTATGCCTGTAATCCCAGCACTTTGGGAGGCCGAGGTGGGCGGATCACGAGGTCAGGAGATCGAGACCATCCTGGCTAACACGGTGAAACCCCGTCTCTACTAAAAATACAGAAAATTAGCCAGACGTGGTGGCGGGCGCCTGTAGTCCCAGGTACTCAGGAGGCTGAGGCAGGAGAATGGCGTGAACCCGGGGGGCGGAGCCTGCAGTGAGCCGAGATCGCGCCACTGCCCTCCAGCCTGGGCGACAGCGAGACTCCATCTCAATAAATAAAAAAAAAAAAGAGTTGTTATCAGTAGAAGGGAATGTCTGGTTACAGTATGGCGTTGTGCAGATGAAGGTCTTATCGCAGATGAAGCCACCAGGTCACAAGCCTCAGAGAGAATCAACTATAAATGCTTCTCATCAGACTCAAGGCCTGAGGTGATGCTGATGCTGTGCCTGAATTCCAGCAGGGAGGAGGCATGAGGTGCGTCCGACTCCCTTCCCATCACAGCTGAGTCCCACAGATGCCAGGCGCCTGCCATCTCCAGGGCAGTGCTGTCACAGAAGACAACACCGCTCCCTCGTTACCTGTGGCCCGGCCACCTCAGCGGCCCAAGGAGGTGAGCTCACAGCCATGCTCGGTCAATGGGGCAGGGATGCCTGCCCGTCCCTTCTCTCATTCAGGCTCACCTGGTCATGGTGCAGTGACCACAGGACCCCCACATGCCGGGAGCTGGGTTCGCCCCACCCCACCCCCTGCACCGGGCCAGCGAGGGGATGGCCCAGAAGAGGGGGAGGACCATGTGGATTCACCAGTGCTGGACATGTGCTCTGTGGCTACCCCCTCTGCCTACTCTCTGGCCCGATACAGGGGTGTGGGACAGGTGACTGAACCTCAGCCCTTAGAGGCCTTGCCCACAGCCAGTGACGAAGCTGTGATTCACACAGGCCTGGGTGACTCCAGCATGGCTTTCCTCTCCAGGACGTCACCGGTGGCAGCTGCTTCCTTCCAGAGCCGGCAGGCAGGTGACCTCACCCTCCTCAGAGCCATGGCAGTCCCACGCCCAGCCAGCCTGTTTTAAATAGGAGGCCAGAGGCTCCATCCTGCTTCAGAGCTGCCAGCTGCCCCCGCAATGGCTGAGCACCGAAGCATGGACGGGAGAATGGAAGCAGCCACACGGGGGGGCTCTCACCTCCAGGTACCGTGGGGGGGGGTGAGGGGGGTGGGGGGATGGACACGCTACCGTACTTGCCTTTGGGTAGATCGCCTGGGCCTGTGGCTCCCCAGAGGCCCTGCCACCTGAAGGGATGGCAGCACAGACCCACTCAGCACAACGCTGCCTGCAAACAGGGCCAGGTAGGGCCTGAGCACCCTGTTCTCTGAGTCCTGCCGGGCCCTGCTGAGGCCACTCTGCACACAGGCTGCAGCCCAGACGCCCCCCAGGCCGGGGCCACCATCAGCACCACCACCACCACCCAAGGAGGGGCACCAGGAGGGGCTGGTGGAGCTGCCCGCCTCGTTCCGGGAGCTGCTCACCTTCTTCTGCACCAATGCCACCATCCACGGCGCCATCCGCCTGGTCTGCTCCCGCGGGAACCGCCTCAAGACGACGTCCTGGGGGCTGCTGTCCCTGGGAGCCCTGGTCGCGCTCTGCTGGCAGCTGGGGCTCCTCTTTGAGCGTCACTGGCACCGCCCGGTCCTCATGGCCGTCTCTGTGCACTCGGAGCGCAAGCTGCTCCCGCTGGTCACCCTGTGTGACGGGAACCCACGTCGGTGAGGGCCAGGGCTGTCGGCGGGAGGGGTGGGGCAACTCTGACTCCAGGGCCCTGCGTCCCAGGCCGAGTCCGGTCCTCCGCCATCTGGAGCTGCTGGACGAGTTTGCCAGGGAGAACATTGACTCCCTGTACAACGTCAACCTCAGCAAAGGCAGAGCCGCCCTCTCCGCCACTGTCCCCCGCCACGAGCCCCCCTTCCACCTGGACCGGGAGATCCGTCTGCAGAGGCTGAGCCACTCGGGCAGCCGGGTCAGAGTGGGGTTCAGACTGGTGAGTGTCCCAGCCGGGGCCTGCAGCCATCACCACAGAGCTGACCCTCCCTCCCCTCTCCCAGTGCAACAGCACGGGCGGCGACTGCTTTTACCGAGGCTACACGTCAGGCGTGGCGGCTGTCCAGGACTGGTACCACTTCCACTATGTGGATATCCTGGCCCTGCTGCCCGCGGCATGGGAGGACAGCCACGGGAGCCAGGACGGCCACTTCGTCCTCTCCTGCAGTTACGATGGCCTGGACTGCCAGGCCCGGTGAGTGTGGCGGGCGGGGGCCACTCCTTCCGATTCAAGGTCTGAGCTTGGCTTCTCATTCCAGACAGTTCCGGACCTTCCACCACCCCACCTACGGCAGCTGCTACACGGTCGATGGCGTCTGGACAGCTCAGCGCCCCGGCATCACCCACGGTGGGTGCCAGCCCCTGGCCGGTGCGGGGGCAAGGTGGCCTCACACCAGCCCTTGGCCTCCCAGGAGTCGGCCTGGTCCTCAGGGTTGAGCAGCAGCCTCACCTCCCTCTGCTGTCCACGCTGGCCGGCATCAGGGTCATGGTTCACGGCCGTAACCACACGCCCTTCCTGGGGCACCACAGCTTCAGCGTCCGGCCAGGGACGGAGGCCACCATCAGCATCCGAGAGGTGAGCTGGCCTCTGCAGCCAACCTCCGGCCCAGGGCCCATGGAACTGAAGCGTCCCCTCCCAGGACGAGGTGCACCGGCTCGGGAGCCCCTACGGCCACTGCACCGCCGGCGGGGAAGGCGTGGAGGTGGAGCTGCTACACAACACCTCCTACACCAGGCAGGTGAGGCTGGGCTGGCAGGGGGTGCGGGGGCACCCATGTCCCTGCTCATCCCCCCTGTCCCCAGGCCTGCCTGGTGTCCTGCTTCCAGCAGCTGATGGTGGAGACCTGCTCCTGTGGCTACTACCTCCACCCTCTGCCGGCGGGGGCTGAGTACTGCAGCTCTGCCCGGCACCCTGCCTGGGGTGAGTCCTGCTCGCTGCCTCCCACTCTGTCAAGCCTCACACATGCCTCTGACCCCTCCCCAAGGACACTGCTTCTACCGCCTCTACCAGGACCTGGAGACCCACCGGCTCCCCTGTACCTCCCGCTGCCCCAGGCCCTGCAGGTGAGACGGGGGTGTTGGGGTCGCGGCCAGGGCGTGGCAGGTGACACCCGGCTGTCTCTTCCAGGGAGTCTGCATTCAAGCTCTCCACTGGGACCTCCAGGTGGCCTTCCGCCAAGTCAGCTGTGAGTCCCCAAAGTGGTGGGGTGGGGGTGTGAGCCGTGGCCACAGCAAACCTTCCGTCTGCAGGGATGGACTCTGGCCACGCTAGGTGAACAGGGGCTGCCGCATCAGAGCCACAGACAGAGGTGGGTGCACCCTCCCCCTCCAGAGAGGCATCGCCAGCGCCCTCATGCCTCTATCCTGCCCCAGGAGCAGCCTGGCCAAAATCAACATCGTCTACCAGGAGCTCAACTACCGCTCAGTGGAGGAGGCGCCCGTGTACTCGGTGAGCCTTGGCCCCCTGCCTGGGCTAGAGCGGCCCGCCCCTCACACCCGCACCCCACCCGCAGGTGCCGCAGCTGCTCTCGGCCATGGGCAGCCTCTGCAGCCTGTGGTTTGGGGCCTCCGTCCTCTCCCTCCTGGAGCTCCTGGAGCTGCTGCTCGATGCTTCTGCCCTCACCCTGGTGCTAGGCGGCCGCCGGCTCCGCAGGGCGTGGTTCTCCTGGCCCAGAGCCAGCCCTGCCTCAGGGGCGTCCAGCATCAAGCCAGAGGCCAGTCAGATGCCCCCGCCTGCAGGCGGCACGTCAGATGACCCGGAGCCCAGCGGGCCTCATCTCCCACGGGTGATGCTTCCAGGGGTTCTGGCGGGAGTCTCAGCCGAAGAGAGCTGGGCTGGGCCCCAGCCCCTTGAGACTCTGGACACCTGAACCAGACCTGCCAGGGCTGTGCGATCTCTTGGCCTGGTCCTTGCAGCTGTGGCAGCAGCAGGCTCCCCAGCGGCCCAGGGTGGGCCAGACCAGCAGCCCAGGAAGCAGCACACGCGGCCGTGGGGAGGCAGGCACCGGGCATGTCGGCGCCTCTGGTCAAACCACCTACACTGCCTGGGGTGGGTCTCAAGGAGGCCCGGGGCGGAGGGGGGTTCCCGCGTGCACACGAGTGCGGCTGGACGTGCCGACACGCGGTGATGTACCCATGCTCCGTGTGTCTGTGTCTGCATGTCCACACGTCTGATGCACCTGTGTACGTGTGTCAAGCCTAGCCACCTCAGCTGCAGGGAGGCAGAAGGCAAGGCAGGCCCCACGGACACACTTGGGCTGCTCTGAAATAAAGCTGTTGACTCCACCTGGCGGCCAGTGTGTGCCTGTGTGCCCCTC